AGCCAGGAAAAACCAGACAGACTTTCACACTAAAGAAGAGGCCTCCATTTTTTTTTTTCTTTTTTTTATTGGTGTAGTTACGAAGCCTTTCAGGCTGCTTCTGTTTAAAATATAAAAGAAAACTTTGCCCCCTTTGCATCTTCATAAACCTGCTGCGGCAGACTCCTCAGCCGATGGTGGCTCTGGGTTTCCTTGAGTGTCATATGTCCTAGAAAGTTGCTGGCTGACTCTTTTTTGTCTGGGGCCTGGGGAAAGGGCTTGGACTGTGAAAAGAAATGTGGCCCCTTTCCATCTTCAAGAGAGATGGAATTAATGATGGATGGACCCTGGAGGGAATCTCCCCAGCCGACTTCCACTGGGCTGACAGACTTTGCTGACCACAGGGGAACGATGTTCTTTTCTTTCTTCATGATCAGACATAAACTTAGCATCTTAATGGAAGAAAAATGAGGGGAACTTCAATTATGATTTATTAAAGACAATTTCTATTACACCCTCCTTTATGACAAGTGACATTTTAGATGTAAAAGTAAAAACTTTACCATGCCTTTTTTTTTTTTGTTGGCCTAACATTGAGGCCTTAAAACCTGAGGCTCCTGTGCCTGATGGAATTCTTGTAACATACACTTGTGTATCATATAAAGATACCACTCTGTTTCTCTTATGTATTCTTACTCTAGTTGTTTATTAAGAATGACAAGCACGTCTTTTCAACATGTTAGTGAACAACGTCTCTTTATTTTGGGGAGGAGCCCGGCGGGACAGTAGAAGTAAACCCTTGCCTGTTAATTGAACTGGCCGAGGTCCTGCGGGGAGTGTGGGGTGGGACGTGAAGTGGCAGCTCCTCAGTGACAAGGCCACTATGTGCTATACGCATGCGCTGTTTCTTCAGCGCCAGCTCCGCCCCCGCCGCAGCGAGGCGGGTAGGTTCCGCCCGCGCGCACTACGCCCTGACGTCAGCGTCGCGCGCAGCGCAGTGACGAAATCGGCTGGTTTATATTGGCGCGGCCCAGACGGCAGAGGTCTCTGCGGCGCGGTCCTCGGAGACACGCGGCGGTGTCCTGTGTTGGCCATGGCCGACTACCTGATTAGTGGGGGCACGTCCTACGTGCCAGACGACGGACTCACAGCACAGCAGCTCTTCAACTGCGGAGACGGCCTCACCTACAAGTGCGGGCCTATGGGGCTCACCTGGGCGAAGACTTTACTCCCAATTCACTCCCTTCCCTCGCAGTGACTTTCTCATTCTCCCTGGGTACATCGACTTCACTGCAGACCAGGTGGTGAGTATGATCAGGAATTGGGTCCTGAACATTTTCCCACACTGGTTGACGTTTGTCTCCTCAGGACCTGACTTCTGCTCTGACCAAGAAAATCACTCTTAAGACCCCACTGGTTTCCTCTCCCATGGACACAGTCACAGAGGCTGGGATGGCCATAGCAATGGCGGTGAGCCCCATGGGGTGTGGGGGAAGGAGCAATCACTTAGTAGTAGTCTCTTTTTATCCTGTAGCTTACAGGCGGTATTGGCTTCATCCACCACAACTGTACACCTGAATTCCAGGCCAATGAAGTTCGGAAAGTGAAGGTCAGAAGGGCAACGATCATTAGCAAGCGCTCATGCGATGCCCTTTCTCACCATCCCTTTCCAGAAATATGAACAGGGATTCATCACAGACCCTGTGGTCCTCAGCCCCAAGGATCGCGTGCGGGATGTTTTTGAGGCCAAGGCCCGGCATGGTTTCTGCGGTATCCCAATCACAGACACAGGCCGGATGGGGAGCCGCTTGGTGGGCATCATCTCCTCCAGGGACATTGATTTTCTCAAAGAGGAGGAACATGACTGTTTCTTGGAAGAGGTGGGTGCCACTGGCAGAGTAGATCCAAGCTCTGGCCCTTCTTCACATCTCACCTCCCACGTAGATAATGACAAAGAGGGAAGACTTGGTGGTAGCCCCTGCAGGCATCACACTGAAGGAGGCAAATGAAATTCTGCAGCGCAGCAAGAAGGGTAAGTCCTAGAGCTGGGAAAGGGCCTGGAACGGGTCCTGATTCATGTCCTGCCCTGACCACAGGAAAGTTGCCCATTGTAAATGAAGATGATGAGCTTGTGGCCATCATTGCCCGGACAGACCTGAAGAAGAATCGGGACTACCCACTAGCCTCCAAAGATGCCAAGAAACAGCTGCTGTGTGGGGCAGCCATTGGCACTCATGAGGATGACAAGTATAGGCTGGACTTGCTCGCCCAGGCTGGTGTGGATGTAGTGGTTTTGGTGAGCTGCTACACAGGTGGGTTGGGGCAATACATCACAGTCTGAGACTTACTTCTTGTCCTAGGACTCTTCCCAGGGAAATTCCATCTTCCAGATCAATATGATCAAGTACATCAAAGACAAATACCCTAATCTCCAAGTCATTGGAGGCAATGGTAAGGCAAGATTGTGCCCTGAAGGATGTGTGTCACATGAGCATTTTCCTTTCCTTCACCATAGTGGTCACTGCTGCCCAGGCCAAGAACCTCATTGATGCAGGTGTGGATGCCCTGCGGGTGGGCATGGGAAGTGGCTCCATCTGCATTACGCAGGAAGGTAAGAATATACTTTGATAGGGCCCACAGAGATCTCTAAACTCTGGTCTGTTTGTTTTATTTAGTGGCTCCCAAGATCCCTCCAGACATAAAGTCCCACAGCCCCAAATGCCCTTCTACTGTCACGGGTTGCTATAGTAAGTCCAGCCCGGCCCACTGGCCCGGCCCACTATCCACCCATGTGTTCCTCCATCTCAACAGTGCTGGCCTGTGGGCGGCCCCAAGCAACAGCAGTGTACAAGGTGTCAGAGTATGCACGGCGCTTTGGTGTTCCGGTCATTGCTGATGGAGGAATCCAAAATGTGGGTCATATTGCGAAAGCCTTGGCCCTTGGGGCCTCCACAGGTGAGGCCCAGTACCCGTGAAGGCCAGTGGGAGGCTCTAACCCAAGCACTCCATCTGTCCGCAGTCATGATGGGCTCTCTCCTGGCTGCCACCACTGAGGCCCCTGGTGAATACTTCTTTTCCGATGGGATCCGGCTAAAGAAATATCGCGGTATGGGTTCTCTCGATGCCATGGACAAGCACCTCAGCAGCCAGAACAGATATTTCAGGTGGGACAGGCAAGCCAGTTACCCCACCCTAAGACCTTGCCCGTGTCTCTGCCTCTCCCTGCAGTGAAGCTGACAAAATCAAAGTGGCCCAGGGAGTGTCTGGTGCTGTGCAGGACAAAGGGTCAATCCACAAATTTGTCCCTTACCTGATTGCTGGCATCCAACACTCATGCCAGGACATTGGTGCCAAGAGCTTGACCCAAGTCCGGTGAGCTTGGGGAGCTGGGACATGGGTAGAGGGCTACCCACATTTGACCTCTGCCCTTCTTCAGAGCCATGATGTACTCTGGGGAGCTTAAGTTTGAGAAGAGAACGTCCTCAGCCCAGGTGGAAGGTGGCGTCCATAGCCTCCATTCGTAAGTCACCCTGTCCTTGGTGGGGCCTCTGCCCTCACCTCACAGGTGGTCCTTCTGCCTGCAGGTATGAGAAGCGGCTTTTCTGAAAAGGGATCCAGCACACCTCCTCGGTTTTTTTTTCAATAAAAGTTTAGAAAGAAAAAAGTGATGCCTGATCTTTCAACAGACAGGTGGGG